GTTCTGGAACTACGAATAAACCAGAAATGAGTGGGCCGGGGGGACCCTCGGCTGCAAGTGTCCACCCAGCTGCAGGTCAAGCTTTGCTTTCACTGCCTCACCATCCTAGTGCCTCACCATCCTAGTGCCTCACCATCCTAGTGCCTCACCATTCTGCCTCACCATCCTCCCCCAAGGTGGAGGCGCCTTGACATCCGGGTTTAAACAGGAGAGTGAGGAGCCCCAGGGGTCCAGCTCCCCAGTGGCGTGGCCAGGCTGGGCGCCGGTGCAGCCCAGCTGCTGGGGGAGCTTCACTTTGGCTACTCCCTCTACCCATAAAGTAGTCTCTTTCCAAGAGTTCTCCCGGACTCCTTCACCCTCGCCTACGCTCTCTGGCGGGCAGTTCTGCAAACCCAAACCGCCAGACCAGGCCAGGGAGGTTCTGGGGCCTGGAGGTAGTAACCGAGGTAGAAATAAATGGAGTCCCTCCAGGGCATGCTCACCACACCTAACGCTGCCTCACCTCCCCCGTGGCCTCGGCGCCCCTTCCTAAGTGGTCAGTTTCTCTTCCGCCCTGCGGGCTCTCCTGGCCCACCACCTGCGTCGGCCGGGACGCATCCAGGGTCTCTACTCTTCGCTTCCTCCTGCGTCCCCTTCTTCCACGAGCACCCCAGCTTCCTCTGGCTCTCACCTGAACCCCGAAGCGTAGTGTCTTCTCTCTGGACTAAAGCGGAACTGAGAACCGGTGGAAAAGCCCCGCGCCTAGGCTGCAAGGCACTGGCTTAACAAGTCCAAAGGTTAGGTGAAGTTTGGCTGATAAGCAGAACCAGTAAAAGAAGGTCTCTAGCCCCCCAGCGTGAGTACAATGGACCCTGGCAAAGCCCCGCTCCCGGCCCAGGTCTTCTGCTCTCCAGGTCTGCCCCTCCGGCTCTCCCTCTCTCCGGGTTTCCCCCTCCCCACCATCATTTGCATCCAGCCGAAAGCTGGGCCCTTCCCACTAATTTGCATATCTTATATGGCCTAATGGTGGCGATCATGGCAAGTTAGAAGTTTTCTGACTCCTTTCGGAGGAGCCTCCGGGACCCCGGGGAGTAACAGGTGTCTGGAGGCTGAAGGGTGGAGGGGTTCCTGGATTTGGGGTTTGCTTGTGAAACTCCCCTCCACCCTCCTCTCTCGCACCCACCCACCCCCTCACCCCCTTCTTTTTCCGTCCTTGGAAAATGGTGTCCAAGCTCACGTCGCTCCAGCAAGAACTCCTGAGCGCCCTGCTGAGCTCCGGGGTCACCAAGGAGGTGCTGGTTCAGGCCTTGGAGGAGTTGCTGCCATCCCCGAACTTCGGGGTGAAGCTGGAGACGCTGCCCCTGTCCCCTGGCAGCGGGGCCGAGCCCGACACCAAGCCGGTCTTCCATACTCTCACCAACGGCCACGCCAAGGGCCGCTTGTCCGGCGACGAGGGCTCCGAGGACGGCGACGACTATGACACACCTCCCATCCTCAAGGAGCTGCAGGCGCTCAACACCGAGGAGGCGGCGGAGCAGCGGGCGGAGGTGGACCGGATGCTCAGGTAGGCGCAGAGCGAGGTGGAGGGGACCCACCCTAGTACCCTAACCATCTGCTTGTCTGTCTAGTGAGGACCCTTGGAGGGCTGCTAAAATGATCAAGGGTTACATGCAGCAACACAACATCCCCCAGAGGGAGGTGGTCGATGTCACCGGCCTGAACCAGTCGCACCTCTCCCAGCATCTCAACAAGGGCACCCCTATGAAGACCCAGAAGCGTGCCGCTCTGTACACCTGGTACGTCAGAAAGCAACGAGAGATCCTCCGACGTAAGTGTTTTCATCCTGCCTCTGCCTCAACCACCCTATCAAATCTACTCCTTTCTCTTTTCAGAATTCAACCAGACAGTCCAGAGTTCTGGAAATATGACAGACAAAAGCAGTCAGGATCAGCTGCTGTTTCTCTTTCCAGAGTTCAGTCAACAGAGCCATGGGCCTGGGCAGTCCGATGATGCCTGCTCTGAGCCCACCAACAAGAAGATGCGCCGCAACCGGTTCAAATGGGGGCCCGCGTCCCAGCAAATCTTGTACCAGGCCTACGATCGGCAAAAGAACCCCAGCAAGGAAGAGAGAGAGGCCTTAGTGGAGGAATGCAACAGGTAACACCACCAGAAGCTCACCTGGGCAGGTGTCACTCACCATCTCCCCTCCATCCATTCCCAGGGCAGAATGTTTGCAGCGAGGGGTGTCCCCCTCCAAAGCCCACGGCCTGGGCTCCAACTTGGTCACTGAGGTCCGTGTCTACAACTGGTTTGCAAACCGCAGGAAGGAGGAGGCATTCCGGCAAAAGCTGGCCATGGACGCCTATAGCTCCAACCAGACTCACAGCCTGAACCCTCTGCTCTCCCACGGCTCCCCCCACCACCAGCCCAGCTCCTCTCCTCCAAACAAGCTGTCAGGTAAGCAAAGGTTGGGCCTCACTGCCTCGGCAGATGGGCACAAAAGTGCTTAATTTATCTCAAGGTGTTTTATGGATGGAGACAGAAATGAGCGGCCGTTCTTCTTCATTGTCTACAACCCTACAGCCAGGGGAACTAGAGGGTTTGCATCCCTACCTGTAAACTTCAATCTCACCGTGAAGAAGAAGGTCCCCGAAGTCTCTGAACACCTTGCTCTGTATGTATGTATTCTGAGTGGCAGAATTGTGGGCTGTACCAACATCTGAGCCTGAGGTAGCTTTCTTCATCATTGTGTCTCCAGCCCATAGCCCTGTGCCTGGCACATGGTAGACACTCCATATATTTGTGAAATAAAGATATCTATTATAGAAGGCTTCCTGTCAAAGCATATGCAGAAACCCCCTGTTTTATAAATTTGGTATTCAGTTTAAGAATTAAACTGAGCCTAGGATTAGTTTTGTTTTATATAGCATATATGTGCTATATAATTATATATATATGTATATATAAAGGCATATTTTCTCTTCTCTAGAAACAGTGTCACCCAGCTTCAACCCTATTAACACTGCTTAAGTGTACAGTTCACAAATTAATGTCGACATTTAATGTTACCAGAAAGTTTTCAAAGAACGTATCATGAGTTTCTCCCTAATGTTCTACTAGTAAACTAGTCTACTCATTTAATTTAGTTCTACTAGTTACTTTAATGTTCTACTACTTTCATTCATTTTAAAATCTCTTACCAGGATCCCTAGGGCAAGAAAAGAGCAAGAACGTCTCCTCTTTTGTTTCCTTTGAGCAAAATGAGGTCTAGAAAAGGGACTGGACTACTGCAAATCAATTATCTGGACAGACAGAAACAAAACTGCCCTGCTCTGGGCAGCCATTAGGTCTCTGGTGGTGCTCCCTGAGCACTTGGCTGGTGCTCCTATCTCAGTGCCCAACACCTGGTGTTGCTTGGGACGAGCCTCCTTGGGCCTGCCGGTGATCGGCAGCTATCTGTCATGATGATGGTGATGATGATGGTGATAATGATACTGATGGAGATGCCCTCTGTGACAGTGATGAAGAGGCTGGGATCTGGCCAGGCAAATCCCTATCACAAGGCAGCTCTGACACTTGCCAGACCTCAAAGGATCTTCTCCCTGGGTATCATCTCCCAGTACGGTCTTTGTTATGAATAGGCTGTGGTGGAAAACCTCTCTTTTCTAAGGCAATTTTATTAGCCCTTCAGTCACAATACAGATGTCTGTTTATAGGACCTTACTTTTGTGTGGACACCCAGTGGCTCAGTCTGCTGATGGCTTTATAGCCTTTCTCCCTTTGCCCAGACCCACTGGGAGCATCACCATTCTCCTTGTCCACTAGGCCTAGAGGCCTTTGTTGCAGCCATATTATCTCTGCCTGCAAAGGCAGCTGCTCAGAAAATACCAGACCCCGGGAGCCAGACTGCAGAAGGGCACTCTGTGTCCCCACAGCCTTTAGGCCTAACGATGTCCACCATTAACCCTTCTTAGTTTTACTCTAGTTTCTTTGGAGAAAGGGGCATTTAAAAGTTATTCATGTTGCCACAGTAAATTCCCATTAATTGACTCTTCTCCTTATCCCCAAATCAACCCAGTAGCCCCCAAACTCGGTTCTTCAAATGTGAAACTGCCCAAGTCTATCAATACTGTTTCTTCAATTTTGATTGTATTTTAATCTCTCTCTCCTCTTCTCTTACTCCTCTTTCTTCCTCCTTAAAAAGAATGCTTGCCTCTCCTTGCCCATGGAAAAACAGGGAGGGGAGGCCAAAGCAGAAGGACTACTTGAGCCCAGGAGTTTGAGACTACCCTGGGCAACATAGACCCCCCCATCTCTTCAAAATAATAATAACAATAATAATAATAATATTAATAAATTAGCCAGGCATGGTGGCATGTGCCTGTAGTCTCAACTATTTTTGGGGGCTGAGGTGGGAGGATTCCTTGAGCCCAGGAGTTCAAGGCTGCAGTGAGCTGTGATTGCACCACCACAGTCCAGCCTGGGTGACAGAGCTAGAGCTTGCCTCAAAAAAGAAAAGAAAAACTGGGAGATTTAGAGGATAAATGGACATACTCCAGTCACTTCACCACCACTCAACTCAACAGTCTAAAGGTGAAAGTGATGTGGAGTCATCAGTCAGAGTTTAAGCATAGGTTATTCATTCATCATTTACTCCTTCAATAAATGTTTACTGAATGCTTAGCATGACTCTGCCAAGAAGAAAATGGAGAATACAGACAAGGTCCTGCCCTCATGGGGCTTACATTACAGTGAGGGATGCAGCCAAGGAACAAGTAAACAAACCTGCAAGATCATTTCAAGCTATTAGTGGGTCGTGATGGGGAGGCTCTACATATCTGGAGCCCATTTGGGGCTTAGGAGGAAGAGGGAGAAGGGTCAGCTTTGGAATACCACGGACTTGCTGGGAGACCCCCTAGCAAGGAGCGGTGCAAACAACCTTGTCCTCTCCGAACCTCAGTTTTCCACTCTGTCAAATGGGTGCTTGTGACACATTGAGAAGCAGATGGGTGTAACATACTCTCAGATGTGAGGACTGCCCAAGTTATCAAGTGCCAGGCTGGTTCCTTTTACCTACAGCAGCAATCTTCAGGCTGAAGTATTCATTGCAAACTGCCTGATGTTTGCCTGCAGAAACTGCCACTCTAGTAAGGATGAGGCGTGGTGGCCCAGGTAGACCTTGTGGGGGAGGACACACAGAGTTTCTGTTGGTCTTCTACCTCCCCACATGTGCAATTTTTTCAAGTGCACCATGCATGTTAGCTTCTGTTCTCAGCCAAGGTGCTTTTGATGAAAGATTTTTTTTTCTTTTCTTGGTTACATTTGCTTTGATTTTTTTTTTAAATAAGAAAACCAGTTTGTGGGCTTCCCTTAAGTATCACTCAACTTTTACTCCTTGAGTCAAGAATGTTTACTGTCCCTGCAGGCCTGTCTGTATTTCTCCTCTTATGAATTGAGCTCCTAACTAAGCCATGTTAGGTAGAAAGGGATCCGGAATTGAAACCAGCCCAGCATTTAAATTGCTTTCATCTTGCATCAGCTTTTTCTTCCACATTTGCAGATTTTTAATCTTCTAAACTCTTTGCAAACATGAATCTTTATCCTCTCAGAGGAGGAAATATTAATAAGAACTAGCAAAAGTCCAGTGCTACAAACAAGGAAACTGAGGCAGCAATGCTAACTCATTCGAAAGCTTTCATTTCTGGAGTTCTCAATTTCAAGCCAGGGAATTGTTCACATTCTTTTCTTCCAAATGGGCCTCTCAGAAGTTCACCAGACAGAATCATTTGTCTCTCTGCCTCTGTCCTTAAGAAAAGTAAAGTGTTTAGGGAGAAGGTAGAGTTATCAGGACACAGTACTGGGTCCATCAAGCCTGGCCCAGTCTCTCCCTGTCATCTCCCCAACATAATGATTTGGCTTCATAGAAAAGATGGCTGTGTCTACTCATAATTTATGAACAATGAACATAGTTATTACCTTTTGGAAGAGCTTTCTCCTTCGCATGCTCTCTCCTGCCTGAGTTTAAATTCCCAGTTTCTAGACCCAACAGGGCTGGGCTGCACTCTGCATGAGGTTAGAAACACAGGGGAAGAATGTGTGTGACAGAGCCCCAGCCAGTTGAGTAATGTTTACTCTGTTGGTGGCTGGGACGCTCACTTACGCTGGCAGAGGTCCACCAGCCGGAGGAACATTCCTGCATTATCAGGGATGGGAGGTTGGCTCTGAAATGTCAAGGGTGAAAGGCATCCCACCAGATTCTGGGTGCAGCTCATAGACTTCAGTGAAAGGAACCCCCAGGTTTCAGTGCCAAAAGCCACATCGTGGGCAAGCTGAGCCCCACATTGCCCAGGAATCCCCACTTCCCTCATTTCTTCTTACTAAAAGAACAATTCTGGTCCTGTTTTCTTTGTTGACATTGCTCTTCTGTTTACCCAGCAGAACCAGTGCATCTCTGACATTATTTTATTCATTCATTATTCTGGCTTGTGAAGAAGGAATATCTGTGTGCCCCTTTCACAGACAAAAATGCCAAGGCTCAAAAGTTAACTGACCCAGAATCATCAGAGAGTTATGGCAGAGAGAGAGAGAGAGAGAGAGAGAGAGAGAGAGATTGTTAAAGTGTCTAGAGGCTGGTGCCCAGTTGATCTCTGGAATCATGGAATTCCATGATTTTTTGAAGCTCTTAGAGCTGAATTAAATCGCCAGGGGCTCTATGAGCTGTAGCTCTAAGGCCCTGAAGCACAGGTTTCTGCAAAGTCTCTGGTGAATGGCACCCTGAGCAGCTCCTCTCTGGGGTCCTCCTGCAAGGCAGTCATGTTTGTCTTTGAACACACAGGCGCAGTAGGGTCTATATAACCTGACATATGCAGCCTAAAAATCACCAGAGTTTGCTAAGCCATGTGATAAGAACCACAGGGCTTACGGGAAAAACAGGATTAAAAACACAACACTTGAGGCCGGGCGCAGTGGCTCATGCCTTCAATCCCAGCACTTTGGGAGGCTGAGGCGGGCGGATCACTTGAGGTCAG